CATGTGTCTGAAACGCATGCTAGCTGAACCCTCCTCGCTTTCACCATCCTTTGCCAAGCTTCCACAGAAATCCCCCTCCACACACCAGGCTCCCCAAGCAAACCGGGGCAGCCCAGCTGACCGCCTGCCTCCCCTGCACTGGGCTGCTGTCCAGGCCTGGCGAAAATCTCTCACCATCCTGCCCACCCAGGCTCCCTCCACGGAGATCTGTGTGGTTAGCACAGTGGCCTTGATATCTTGATATTTAGGAGACGGCTTTTCCCATCTGAGCCTCCATTTTCTCATCTGGAAGGTGGGTGTTATTCTCCCTACCCCCAAAACCCCTTTTCCCAAAGCCCACTTCCTTACTTTTCTCTCTCTTCATCCGTTCCTTCAACCAAAACAAAGCCACTGTAGGGTTTTTGAAGTTTCCTGATTTTTTTTTTTTTTTTGTGATTAATAACCCCTGGACTAATTAATTTCTGCATTTGTGTTTCTAGATTTCAGATTCCAGAATTATTCAAGCTTTTCCCTCAAAACTAGCTATTTCCCCCTTCTAGCCTGACTCTAGCTGGGTCCTGGGCGCCCAATGTGAGGGATGTCACCTGACCTCCTGGGTCTAGCGCCCACCCGGGGCAGGTCCTCCAGCTGTGGCCACTCAGCCAATATCTGCACAGGTGGCGGTTGCCCGGTCAAGGGCGGGCTCACAATCTGCGGGGCGGGGAGAGGGAAGGAGCCAGGGAGAAAAGGGAGAGAAAGAGGGGGCAGTGTGGCAGAAAGGAAGAGGAAGGGGCAAGTGTCAGAGTCGGCGAGATGAGGAGGGAGGGTGTAGGAGAAAGGAAAATAGAAAGTGGGTGAGACCGTGGGAGAGGGAGACTGGGGGAGAAAATGTGGGCGTGTGCGCGCTGAGAGAGAGAGAGAGAGAGAGAGACTTGGAGAGGGAAGGAAGGGAAGGAGCGTTGAGAGCAAGGAGGAGCGAGTTGGGGGCGGAGACGAGGAAGTGGGTGCGAGGCGCGGGGCGCAGGCCGTGCGCGCGCCGCCCGCTGCATCCCTGCCCGGAGCGCAGCCGGCGCGGGCGCGGGACCGAGGCGAACCGGGTGCGGAGCCAATACCCGCGGCAGCAGCACCAGGTAACGCGGCCGCCGCCTCCCCGCGGGGCCTCGTCCCGGTTAACCTTGTCTTTATTCATCTCAGCCTAGGCCGATTCTCCTGAGCTCACAGGCACATTCCACTCTCCATCCTAGGCTGATGATTAACTACTGACCCTCCCAGGCGATGCGTCCGTGGGAAAAACAAGACCAGCTGTGGTCCATCTCTGCCAACACCCCAAAGTAAGGGAAACAGGATTAAGTTCCAATCCCAATGTTCCCTGACTACTTTTTCTTGACTTTCCAGATTTTATGCAATGAGCATGTTCTTTAATAATTAGTGGACTACCTGGCTTCGAGTTCTGAGAGCAGGGAGGAGGGTGCCTGATTGAAAAAAAGGTAACTTACGGTTCAGTAAAATGGGTGCCACGAGGTGCTTAACATCCAACCTTTGCCTTTTCAGCTCCTGCCCTCCACTGACTCCAGAGAGGGAGATCCCCAGTACTTGACTCCATCACGCAGATGGGAGCAGGCACCAGCTATGGAGAGGGATACAGCTGCGTCTCCACATGACCCATCCTGCATGACACCAAAGCCACCGCCAGACAGTGCCTCGGATTCTATGCAAAACCTGGGAAGCGGAGACCTACCCCAGCCCCGGGAGGAAGCTAGCTCTTCAGGGGACCGTCTGAGGACTGGAGTTTGATCCATGAACCTGGCTTCGAGGCCTTGCTTTTCTCTCTTCTTCATTCATATTCATTCCCAACACCTTAGAAGGTGTTGCTTAATTTATTTCTAGAAAAGCAGCCCAGAGTCAGTCATTGAAGCCTTCCCCACCCCCTGGCCAAAAAAAAAAAAAAAAAAAAACTGGACACATTTTGGATCTGTTGGGAGCTTGGAGTCCAGTGGTTGGCATAGTTGTCACATTGGGAGCAGAGAAGAAGCAACCAGGGGCCCTGATCAGGGGACTGAGCCGTAGAGTCCCAGGATGGCACCCAATGGCACAGCCTCTTCCTTTTGCCTGGACTCTACCGCATGCAAGATCACCATCACCGTGGTCCTTGCGGTCCTCATCCTCATCACCGTTGCTGGCAATGTGGTCGTCTGTCTGGCCGTGGGCTTGAACCGCCGGCTCCGCAACCTGACCAATTGTTTCATCGTGTCCTTGGCTATCACTGACCTGCTCCTCGGCCTCCTGGTGCTGCCCTTCTCTGCCATCTACCAGCTGTCCTGCAAGTGGAGCTTTGGCAAGGTCTTCTGCAATATCTACACCAGCCTGGATGTGATGCTCTGCACAGCCTCCATTCTTAACCTCTTCATGATCAGCCTCGACCGGTACTGCGCTGTCATGGACCCACTGCGGTACCCTGTGCTGGTCACCCCAGTTCGGGTCGCCATCTCTCTGGTCTTAATTTGGGTCATCTCCATTACCCTGTCCTTTCTGTCTATCCACCTGGGGTGGAACAGCAGGAACGAGACCAGCAAGGGCAATCATACCACCTCTAAGTGCAAAGTCCAGGTCAATGAAGTGTACGGGCTGGTGGATGGGCTGGTCACCTTCTACCTCCCGCTACTGATCATGTGCATCACCTACTACCGCATCTTCAAGGTCGCCCGGGATCAGGCCAAGAGGATCAATCACATTAGCTCCTGGAAGGCAGCCACCATCAGGGAGCACAAAGCCACAGTGACACTGGCCGCCGTCATGGGGGCCTTCATCATCTGCTGGTTTCCCTACTTCACCGCGTTTGTGTACCGTGGGCTGAGAGGGGATGATGCCATCAATGAGGTGTTAGAAGCCATCGTTCTGTGGCTGGGCTATGCCAACTCAGCCCTGAACCCCATCCTGTATGCTGCGCTGAACAGAGACTTCCGCACCGGGTACCAACAGCTCTTCTGCTGCAGGCTGGCCAACCGCAACTCCCACAAAACTTCTCTGAGGTCCAACGCCTCTCAGCTGTCCAGGACCCAAAGCCGAGAACCCAGGCAACAGGAAGAGAAACCCCTGAAGCTCCAGGTGTGGAGTGGGACAGAAGTCACGGCCCCCCAGGGAGCCACAGACAGGTAATAGCCCTAGCCATTGGTGCACAGGATGGCCTCAGCCTGGCATGTGCTTGTGTCTCCTCAGGAAGCCAGCACTGTCCTGCACTACGTGCTCCAGCAACCTCCTGAGCTGCTGCAAGAGCCTGTGGGGGCTCAGGTTCCTTCAGAGACACATGGGAGGCCCCTCGGAGGAGCTATCGGGGGAGCCACTGTCTGAGGAGCCACAGAAGAGACCTCCCCAGAAAGCGGTGAGGACGCTGCCCTCTGAGGCTGTCTAGACCTAGCCCCAGGACACTGAAGATACCGCTCCCGGTCCCCAAGATGTGACTCCTGGAGCTCCTAAGGACCCAGTCTCCAAAGCCACCAAGGACTCACCCTGGACTGAATCTGGGGGCTCCCAGAACACACAGCTGGGTGTGGGGTCCTCAGGCCTAGGGCGGAACAGCCTATTCTGTGCTCAGCATTCCCAGACAGGCACGCAAGACTCCTCTGGGCCCGAGTGGGCTGAATCCCATGGGTTCAAAGCTCACGTTGGTGCTGGCCCTGGGAGTCATGAGCAGAGACGGTGGGACAGACGGGGATGCGTGCACATGTGTGTGCATGGGTGCATACGTGTAGGGACGTGCATGACCTCTGAGCAAGGCAGAGGGTATTGAAGAAAGCATTGGCCTCTCACTCCCTCATGGGTTCTGCAGGATGAAGGAAAGGAAAGGAAAAGACAGAGAAAGGAAGGAAATAGCTTTTCATGAGCACCTACTGTGTACCAGGTGCTTCCCTGGCATGAGCTCTCGTAACCCTTATAGCAACATGAGTTTAGAGCAAGAATCACACCCCGACTTTACAGAGATGGAAACTGAGGCTCAGAGAAGTAAGGGACCTGCCCAAGGCCACTCAGCACCTAGAAAGTGTGCCTAGCACATAGGAGGCACACAAAAATATGTGTTGAATGGGTGAATGAATGAGAGAACGGGTGAAAAGCCAGGCCTCAAGCCCACACTACTGACACTGCACTACACCACCTCTCAGGAGAGAAGGCAAATATTTCCTTGACTCAGCCACCTTCCTCCTAGCAAGGCTTAGACCCCCAGGCTCTGGGGGTCCCTTCCTGCTACAGTATGACCCTCTCTGGTGCTTGTCATCAAGAAGTGGTATGCGGTGGACTTGCTGGAGAGAGTGTCTGCAGCCAGGCATCATGGAGGGAGGGATGGATCTTGAGGGACTGTAATGGTTGTGAATGGGGGAGTTGGCCCCCAGCACTCTCTGGTGGCCGTATGACCTTGGGCACGTCTCCTGACCACTCTAAGCAGCTTTTGATTCCCCTGTCCAAGAGGGTAGGCCCCCTGTTCCTATTTACAGGATCCATAAAGAGACTCAAAGAGATAGGGTAGTGCCAGCCCCAGAGAGAGGGGGCTGTGGAGGGACTTCTACCCCCAGGGCTTCTCAGTGGCATCTCCTGGCTGGCCCCTGACACTCAATCTTCCTTGGTTTCCAAGATGCTTCATGATCTTCCCCCTCCCTGACATCCCCGACCTCCCTTTTCTGTCCCTTTTGCAACTCATTGTCCTCTACCTGCCATCAGATGTGGCTGTTCCTCAGTCTCAGTCCAGAGTCCTCTCTTCTCACTCAGCATCTCTCCTCCTGTGACCTCGTCTGCACCCACAACTCCAGTTACAAGGCACGAGGTTTGGTTATGAAATCACTCACAGATTTATAACTGCAGGCTTGGCTCCTTCCGGGAGCTTGAGACCCACTGCCGCCTCCGCAACACCTCCACCTGGGAGTTTCAGAGGCGCTCTCCCTCAGCGTGTCTGCAGCTGCGTGCCTGCAGCTGCGTGCCTGCCTTCTCCCTGCACCTGCTCTGCTCCCCAGGTCCCTTTCTCAGACCAAAGCCTGCCCGGGCTTCACAGGCTGAGGGTCCACCTTGCCACCTCCGTTTGCCTCAGTCCTCATGGAGCCCTGGCTCCACTGTCTGCTGGCTTCTCCCCATCTACTCTGTGTCACTCCATCCGACCACCATTGTCTCCATCAGGACAGTTGGAACACCTCTTCTCAGCACTCTCGCCCCCACCCAGTCCACCCCCTACCTGACAGCCAGAGTGGGCCATGCCAGATGCAACCCAGGTCATGCCACACAGGTAGATAAAACCATCTTCAGCCCAGCCCTCAGGCCCTGTGTGCTGGGACCCTGCTGGGCCCTCTCCAGCCTCCCCCTGCGCCAGGCCTCCTCCGTCACTTCACTCTGGCCCTGCTGTTCTTTTCCTTTTAGTTTGATTAACTCACTCTGCCCATTCCATGCTCAAAGCTGTTTCCGTGAGGAAAGGCTCCTCCTGCTCATTTTAGTGCCCTGAAATGTCACTTCCTTGAGGAAGTCTTCCTTGACCCTCCACACCAAACCAGGCCCCCTGCCACACCCCTCAGAGCTCTCCTTGGAAGGCACTGGCATGGCTGTTTGCGTGATTCCTTGAACGTTGTCTGTCTCTCCTCCTCACCAGGCTGTGGGTCCTGTCTGTTTCTGGTGACCGTTGTCTGTCTAACCCCTAGAGGAGAGTTTGTCACATGGTAGGAGCTTAATAAATATGTGTTGGATGAATGATCAGAGAAAAGAGAGTGCAGAGAGTGGCCAAAACAGATGCTTTCAGCAGTGTATCTGCCAATAAACCTAAAGGCATGATTTGCCCTGGTGATCCCCCCAGAGGTGCTTAGTCTCTTGGCTGAATTCCTTCTGGAATCCCCAGAATCCCCCTCCTTGGAAGTTTTCCCAGGAGTCTGAGGCAGGCAGGTCTCTCAGTCACGGCCACATGACCTCAAGTGAAAACAAACCAGTCTGGCTGTTCACAGACTCAGCTGGTCAGAGCTCTGGCCCGAGGGGCCCACGCACCACCCGCCACTGCAGAAGACGCCTCCACGTCTGTCTCTGGGCTGCCTCCACCTTCTGCAGGCCTCCTGGAGCCTCTGCTGGCTGCAGAAGTGGGGTGCATGCTGCCTGGAGGAGGAACATCTGTGGTGGGACCCCAAATCCATGTTTGTGTTACCATCGTGTTCCAATAAAACTATCGAAACAGATGCTGCCTCACGGTTTTATTTTTTAACTTCCT